AACCCTTCGCTGACGCCATAAAACTCTTCACCAAAGAGCCCCTAAAACCCGCCACATCTACCATCACCCTCTACATCACCGCCCCGACCTTAGCTCTCACCATCGCTCTTCTACTATGAACCCCCCTCCCCATACCCAACCCCCTGGTCAACCTCAACCTAGGCCTCCTATTTATTCTAGCCACCTCTAGCCTAGCCGTTTACTCAATCCTCTGATCAGGGTGAGCATCAAACTCAAACTACGCCCTGATCGGCGCACTGCGAGCAGTAGCCCAAACAATCTCATATGAAGTCACCCTAGCCATCATTCTACTATCAACATTACTAATAAGTGGCTCCTTTAACCTCTCCACCCTTATCACAACACAAGAACACCTCTGATTACTCCTGCCATCATGACCCTTGGCCATAATATGATTTATCTCCACACTAGCAGAGACCAACCGAACCCCCTTCGACCTTGCCGAAGGGGAGTCCGAACTAGTCTCAGGCTTCAACATCGAATACGCCGCAGGCCCCTTCGCCCTATTCTTCATAGCCGAATACACAAACATTATTATAATAAACACCCTCACCACTACAATCTTCCTAGGAACAACATATGACGCACTCTCCCCTGAACTCTACACAACATATTTTGTCACCAAGACCCTACTTCTAACCTCCCTGTTCTTATGAATTCGAACAGCATACCCCCGATTCCGCTACGACCAACTCATACACCTCCTATGAAAAAACTTCCTACCACTCACCCTAGCATTACTTATATGATATGTCTCCATACCCATTACAATCTCCAGCATTCCCCCTCAAACCTAAGAAATATGTCTGATAAAAGAGTTACTTTGATAGAGTAAATAATAGGAGCTTAAACCCCCTTATTTCTAGGACTATGAGAATCGAACCCATCCCTGAGAATCCAAAATTCTCCGTGCCACCTATCACACCCCATCCTAAAGTAAGGTCAGCTAAATAAGCTATCGGGCCCATACCCCGAAAATGTTGGTTATACCCTTCCCGTACTAATTAATCCCCTGGCCCAACCCGTCATCTACTCTACCATCTTTGCAGGCACACTCATCACAGCGCTAAGCTCGCACTGATTTTTTACCTGAGTAGGCCTAGAAATAAACATGCTAGCTTTTATTCCAGTTCTAACCAAAAAAATAAACCCTCGTTCCACAGAAGCTGCCATCAAGTATTTCCTCACGCAAGCAACCGCATCCATAATCCTTCTAATAGCTATCCTCTTCAACAATATACTCTCCGGACAATGAACCATAACCAATACTACCAATCAATACTCATCATTAATAATCATAATAGCTATAGCAATAAAACTAGGAATAGCCCCCTTTCACTTCTGAGTCCCAGAGGTTACCCAAGGCACCCCTCTGACATCCGGCCTGCTTCTTCTCACATGACAAAAACTAGCCCCCATCTCAATCATATACCAAATCTCTCCCTCACTAAACGTAAGCCTTCTCCTCACTCTCTCAATCTTATCCATCATAGCAGGCAGTTGAGGTGGATTAAACCAAACCCAGCTACGCAAAATCTTAGCATACTCCTCAATTACCCACATAGGATGAATAATAGCAGTTCTACCGTACAACCCTAACATAACCATTCTTAATTTAACTATTTATATTATCCTAACTACTACCGCATTCCTACTACTCAACTTAAACTCCAGCACCACGACCCTACTACTATCTCGCACCTGAAACAAGCTAACATGACTAACACCCTTAATTCCATCCACCCTCCTCTCCCTAGGAGGCCTGCCCCCGCTAACCGGCTTTTTGCCCAAATGGGCCATTATCGAAGAATTCACAAAAAACAATAGCCTCATCATCCCCACCATCATAGCCACCATCACCCTCCTTAACCTCTACTTCTACCTACGCCTAATCTACTCCACCTCAATCACACTACTCCCCATATCTAACAACGTAAAAATAAAATGACAGTTTGAACATACAAAACCCACCCCATTCCTCCCCACACTCATCGCCCTTACCACGCTACTCCTACCTATCTCCCCTTTTATACTAATAATCTTATAGAAATTTAGGTTAAATACAGACCAAGAGCCT